CTCACTCTGTCACCCAGGCTGGAGGGCAGTGGCATGATCTCGGCTCACCAAAACCTCCGCCTCCCGGGTTCAAACGATTCTCCTGCCCCAGCCTCCTGAGTAGCTGGGATTACAGGTGCGTGCCACCACACCCGGCTAATTTTTGTATTTTTAGTAGAGACGGGGTTTCGCCATGTTGGCCAGGCTGGTCTCGAACTCCTGACCTCAGCTAATCCACCCGCCTCGGCCTCCCAAAGTGTGGATTCTACATTTAACCACTTAATAATGAATTGAGCTTTCCCTTCATCTTGTAAAAATGGTTATCAATTGGCACTGCATTCATCAAATTCTTCAGGTTTCATATCTTATTTCCAAATTCCTTTTGCATACAGAGTTTTGTTGTTGTTTTGAGACAGGGTCTCACTCCGTCACCCAGGCTGGAGTGCAGTGGCACAATTTCGGCTTACTGCAACCTCCGCCTCCCAGGTTCACAAACAATTCTTGTGCTTCAGCCTCCCAGGTAGCTGGGATTACAGGGGTGCACCACCACGTCCAGCTAATTTTTGTATTTTTAGTAGAAACGTGGTTTCACGATGTTGGCCAGGCTGATTTCGAACCCCTGACCTCAGGTGATCCGCCCGCCTTGGCCTTCCAGAGTGCTGGGATTACAGGCGTGAGCCACCACGCTCGGCCCAGAGTTTTAAAATTTTACTTTTTCTACTTTAGCTCACATTTGAGGTGGTAAAAGTTAATCTTGAGGTCCCTTTCTCCTACAGGGCTGGGGGAAAATTTTCACGTGAGAGTCAAACAGTCCTTTTCAGATACATCCAGACAAGGTTTGGTTAGAAATAAAATTACTTGGGCTCTCTGGTGGATGGGTTCTAGGCAAACAACTCCGCCCAACAGCAGAGGCCCTGCACTGCGTTGTGCCTGCAGCACCTCGTGCGCCTTCTGCAGCCGGCCAACCACCTACACCGCAGCCCGCCCACCCGCACGCGGGGGCGGGGCGGGCAGGCAGAGGCGCAGGCGCGGTGCTTCGCAGCCCGCTTCCGGCCTCACACCTGCCAAGCATCACACCTGCCAAGCATCACACCTGCCAAGCATCACACCTGCCAAGCATCACACCTGCGATGCCTGCACGAGCTGGGTGCGGTCCGCGCAGCTGCAGTAAGGGGGCGACCCGGCGTCTGTTAGTCGGCGGTTCATCTCCTTCGTGCCTCGATGAGCTTTAACGCCATTTTCCTCCATTCTCTTTCTTCACCTCTTGAGTGAGTGGCCATGAGCTGGGCTGCAAGAGTCCTGGGGAGCAGCCAGAGAGCGGGCGCCGCGGGAGCGAATTGTTTTTGCCCAAGGATGGTTCTGTGTCTCCGCCAGGCGGCATGTGACCTGCTCGGGCGCGGGTGGCCCTTCACCCCTGTGAGTGTGGCCAGAAGTACCTCTCACCTGGACCTGCGGACCCCGGGCGCAGTCCTGGAGCTGAGAACTGGAGGTTGGGGGAACAGCAGGGTAAAGGGGAGAGAAAAGGGGGTCAGCTGCGGGACGGAGTGCCGTCCCAGCTGTAGTTTCATGTTTGGTGGAGCAACCCCTGTTCCTTTCCTCTCTCTCTCTCTTAATTCCTCTTAACTGTACTCACGCTTCCTTCTCCTTCCCCTGGTCCGCTTCATGGATGCTGAGCTGCCTGGCCAGAACCTACCCAGCTTCTTTGCTGGTCAGATTTGTCGGTCTTTTGTGTGTCTGCAGCACCTCCTTCCACACGGGCCCAGGAGTTCTCTATACGCGCTCTCACCGCAGGTCTTGGAATTCCAAGCCATTTCCAATTCCAGGTCTTGGAAATGGCTGTGCAATTTGTCTTCACTGTTAGGTTTCCAAGATGGCAACTATCAAGAGTGAACTTATTAAGAATTTCGCGGAAGAGGAGGCCATTCATCACAATAAGATCTCCATTGTAGGAACTGGATCGGTTGGTGTGGCTTGTGCTATCAGCATCTTATTAAAAGTAAGTTGTGTGCTCTGCACCACAGGGTTCACCTCACACCCATTGGACTAACAATGTTTTTCAGGGTTTGAGTGATGAACTTGTCCTTGTGGATGTTGATGAAGGCAAACTGAAGGGTGAGACAATGGATCTTCAACATGGCAGCCCTTTTATGAAAATGCCAAATATTGTCTCCAGCAAAGGTTAATGTCATAGTTAAATACTATAAATATTCATAATCGATTGTTTATTCTAATCTTTCCTCAGATTACCTGGTCACTGCAAACTCCAATCTAGTGATTATCACAGCAGGTGCACGCCAGAAAAAAGGAGAAACACGCCTTGATTTAGTCCAGCGAAATGTATCCATCTTTAAATTAATGATTCCCAATATTACCCAGTACAGTCCTCACTGCAAACTGCTTATTGTTACTAATCCAGGTCAGCTTTGTTGTTTTAAATTTTCAACTTTTGACATTTCTTGATATGAACTTTTTCTTCTTAGTGGATATCTTAACTTATGTAGCCTGGAAGTTGAGTGGATTTCCCAAAAACCGTGTTATTGGAAGTGGTTGTAATCTGGACTCTGCTCGTTTTCGTTACTTTATTGGGCAAAGGCTTGGCATCCACTCTGAAAGCTGTCATGGGCTGATCCTTGGAGAGCATGGCGACTCAAGTGGTAAGCCTGAGGCACGATTGAGCCTCTGAAATAAGAAGTGGGATTTTGGGTGTCTCTTTCTTAGTTCCTGTGTGGAGTGGTGTGAACATTGCTGGCGTCCCTCTGAAGGATCTGAACCCAGATATAGGAACTGATAAAGATCCTGAGCAGTGGGAAAATGTCCACAAAAAAGTGATTTCCAGGTAATATGCTAGTTTCACATTTTCAGTACCTTTAACTTATGTTTATGGTTTCTTCTATCTACAGTGGCTATGAGATGGTCAAAATGAAAGGTTATACTTCTTGGGGCATTAGCCTATCTGTAGCTGATTTAACAGAAAGTATTTTGAAGAATCTTAGGAGAGTGCATCCAGTTTCTACCCTAAGTAAGGTAGGACATTCATGTTCGAAAAATCATTAACTAAAAGGAATAATTTTTAAGTCTTTACTTTCAGGGCCTCTATGGAATAAATGAAGACATATTCCTTAGTGTCCCATGTATCCTGGGAGAGAATGGTATCACAGACCTCATAAAAGTAAAACTGACTCTTGAAGAGGAGGCCTGCTTGCAAAAGAGTGCAGAAACACTTTGGGAAATTCAGAAGGAGCTCAAGCTTTAAAGTTGCTTAAAGCTAATTCTGTAGATTGAAGATGAAATAGTAGTTATGGAATTGTATATGTCAAACTTTTGAATAAATTTGAATTTCTAAAAGTTGGAAAAATAGAGGAAAGAGTGACCTATTTAGTATAGCCTTCCAGCTTTTTTTTTTTTCTTTTTTGGGAGGGTCTCATTCTGTCACCCAGGCTGGAGTGCAGTGGCACAATCATGGCTCACTGCAACCTTGACCTCCCGAGCTCAGGTGAGCCTCCCACTTCAGCCTCCAGAGTAGGTGGGACCACATGCGTGTGCCTCCATGCCTGCCTAATTTTTGTATCTTTTTGTAGAGATGGGGTTTTGCCATGTCATCCAAGCTGGTTTTGAACTCCCAAAGTGCTGAGATTACAGGGGTGAGCCACTGTGCCTGGCCTTAGCTTTGATTTAGTATCCAGATGATAGATGACACTTTTTTTTTTTTTTTTTTAAAGTGACGGCATCAAAGATGTTTTTGGTACTTCTCAGTACTTGCCTTGTATGTATACGTAATTGCCATCTGGTCCACAAGAATGTGTTTACTGTGTTACACAAATCCTGATTCTTTTCATCAGGTGCATAGTAATTCTTCTCTATGGCTTAATACCTATGTTCATTTACATGCTATCTCTACAATGTAAAAATAAAAGTGTATATATATACACACACACACAGAGAGTAATCTAAATGTTCCTAACACTAGATAAAACATTGATTTGACCTTGCTGTTTTTTATTCTTTGAGTGCATTTT